ACACACACACAACCCTAGGTCCAGGGCTCAAGCTATGAAACAGCTGCAGTTCTTTCAGAAAGGTGACTGAGCCAGCCCCAGCTTGCAGCAGCTGATCTCAGGTTGGCAGTCTTAAGAAGTGGGCTTTGCTAAAATCAACCTGCCCTCTGACCCCATTCCAGCAGGGGATTTGCATTGTAATATTCCAGTTTAAATTAGAGGATGGGACCAGGCACGGTGGTACACGCCTGTAATCCTAGAACTTTAGGAAGCTGAGGCAGGCAGATCGTTTGAGCCCAGGAGTTCGAGACCAGTGTGGGCAAGCTGGTGAAACCCCATCTCTACAAAAAACAAACAAACAAACAAACAAACAAAAAAACTCAAAATTAGTTGGGCATGGTGGCGTGCACCTTTAGTCCCAGCTACTCTGGAGGCTGAGGTGGGAGGATCACTTGAGCCTGGGAGGTCGAGGCTGCAGTGAGCCCAGATTGTGCTACTGCACTCCAGCCTGAGTGACAGAGGGAAACCCTGTCTCAGTAATTAAATAGAGGGCTGGGTGCGTCAGCTCATGTGTAATCCCAGCACTTTGGGAAGTCAAGGCAGGTGGATCACTTGAGGCCAGGAGCTCGAGACCAGCCTGGCCAACTTGGTAAAACCCCATCTCTACTAAAAATACAAAAATTTTTACAGGCGCCTGTAACCCCAGCTACTCCAGAGGCTGAGGCAGGAGAATTGCTTGAACCCGGGAGGTGGAGGTTGCAGTGAGCCGAGATCATGCCACTGCACTCCAGCCTGGGTGACAGAGCGAGACTCTGTCTCAAAAAAAAAAAAAAAAAATTAGAGGATGGGGGCTGAGGAGCATACAAGACTCTCTGGTCAGGGCAGCTCTTTTCTTTCTTTCTGTTTTTCATTTTGGTAGTAACAGATCTGATTCTGCAGCTGATCAAGGATGACACTGGTGAGAACCCTATGAGGGAGTGAAGCAGCCTGGACTCTTACCACAAGAGGGAGGTGTTATAAGAGCAATGCAGAGGTTGGAGTGGGCAGCAGTTGGGGCAGGAGGAAGCCGACTGCTGCCTGGTCTGCAAAGAAGTCCTTTCAAGTCTCTAGGACTGGACTCTTCCTAAGCAAGTCCGGTATGTAGGTGGGTAAGGGTGGTTGTGTGTGTGTGTGTGTGAAGGAATAAAATGTTTTCTTTCTATTGAAAGAGAAGGAAGCACCCTCACTATGTGGCTCTACCTGGCGGCCTTCGTGGGCCTGTACTACCTTCTGCACTGGTACCGGGAGAGGCAGGTGGTGAGCCACCTCCAAGACAAGTATGTCTTTATCACGGGCTGTGACTCGGGCTTTGGGAACCTGCTGGCCAGACAGCTGGATGCACGAGGCTTGAGAGTGCTGGCTGCGTGTCTGACGGAGAAGGGGGCCGAGCAGCTGAGGGGCCAGACGTCTGACAGGCTGGAGACGGTGACCCTGGATGTTACCAAGATGGAGAGCATCGCTGCAGCTACTCAGTGGGTGAAGGAGCATGTGGGGGACAGAGGTATGAAATATTTTCTCCTTTTATTTACTTAGCAAACTCCTGATATGACTTTTAATTGTTTTAGGACTCTGGGGACTGGTGAACAATGCAGGCATTCTTACACCAATTACCTTATGTGAGTGGCTGAACACTGAGGACTCTATGAATATGCTCAAAGTGAACCTCATTGGTGTGATCCAGGTGACCTTGAGCATGCTTCCTTTGGTGAGGAGAGCACGGGGAAGAATTGTCAATGTCTCCAGCATTCTGGGAAGAGTTGCTTTCTTTGTAGGAGGCTACTGTGTCTCCAAGTATGGAGTGGAAGCCTTTTCAGATATTCTGAGGTAACTTAAGTTAAAACAAAAACAGCTATTGACTTTAATCATAACTTGTGGGGTTTTATTTCAGGCGTGAGATTCAACATTTTGGGGTGAAAATCAGCATAGTTGAACCTGGCTACTTCAGAACGGGAATGACAAACATGACACAGTCCTTAGAGCGAATGAAGCAAAGTTGGAAAGAAGCCCCCAAGCATATTAAGGAGACCTATGGACAGCAGTATTTTGATGCCCGTAAGCTTTTTTCTTTTGATAGGGATAATGGGCCATTCCCTGAGGCTATATTTCTCTTGTTCAGGTGATAGGAGCTTTGTGGGAGTGGGATTTGTCAATTTCCTATAAGAATATTATTCTGAAGACCTGGAGGAGGAGGTAGCAGCAGCGGTGAAAAATGGGAATGACTTCTAATAGGTACAGGGTTTCTTTTTGGGATGATGAAAATGTTGTTGACCACCATTTCTTTTTTTGTATACAGTTTACAATATCATGAAGGAAGGGCTGTTGAATTGTAGCACAAACCTGAACCTGGTCACTGACTGCATGGAACATGCTCTGACATCGGTGCATCCGCGAACTCGATATTCAGCTGGCTGGGATGCTAAATTTTTCTTCATCCCTCTATCTTATTTACCTACATCACTGGCAGACTACATTTTGACTAGATCTTGGCCCAAACCAGCCCAGGCAGTCTAAAGAAAACTGGGTTGGTGCTTCTTGGAATGAAGGCAAAAATCTGAAATTGTTAGTGTCTCAGTAATCCTGATTTAGAACCCAGGCTTTTTGTAACAATGTGTTTTCTTGCCTAAATTCATTTATCTGGCATCATCAGAGTACTAACATGTTTATATTTCAGATATCCAAAGCTTACCACTTTAGGTGATGAATCTTTACTATTTTAGCCCTTTTTTGATGAGACTATTTGTCTAAAGTGAATCATTTGTTCTTGCCTTATTAAACAGAGTAGATGGAAAACAATTTAACCTATTTTGAAGTCATTTCTTTATGAATATGAATAATTGTTCTATGCTTTAATAATCTATTGTGAGGAAACTACTAAGAAATATGTTGGTGTGTTTGTCCTTACTTGAAATGGGTCTGTATTATGGTACTTTTAATAAATATTTGATTTTTCTTTCTCTTCTCTTTTTGTCAGCAGTCTTTTTTCCCCAATAT